GTGATAGTAGGCGCCTGTAATCCCAGCTACTTGGAGGCTGAGGCAGGAGAATTGCTTGAACCCGGGGAGTCTGCAGTGAGCTGAGGGCCATTGCCCGCCAGCCTGGGCAACAAGAGAGAGAAACTCCGTCTCTCAAAAAAAAAAAAAAAAAAGAGAAATCCAGAGAAGAAATGATGGTGTTTTGAGATGGAGTCTTCCTCTGTCGCCCAGGCTGGAGTGCAGTGGTGCGATCTCAGCTTACTGCAAGCTCTGCCTCCTGGGTTCAAACGATTCTCCTGCTTCAGTCTCCTGAGTAGCTGGGATTAGAGGCGCGCACCACCACGCTCGGCTAATTTTTGTATTTTTAGTAAAGACGGCGTTTCACCATGTTGGCCAGGCTGGTCTCGAACTCTTGACCTCAGGTGATCCGCGTGCCTCGGCCTCCCAAAGTGCTGGGATTACAGGCGTGAGCCACTGCGCTCGGCCAGAAGGAACTGGTTTGACAGGATCCTTAGGACTTGGAGACTGGACGAGGGGCCCAGGAAAATGTAGGGGCCGAGGTCGCCGCCCAATTTCCCATTTGGAAGCTCGGTTGCCTGGTGGCGCATGCCCTAGATGGAGGTTAGGAGCACCTTTTGGGGGACGGTGATGACTGCGGGTTGACACGCGAGTGTGAGCCACCCGTGGAGAACGCAAGACATGTTCAACAGGGCGCTGGATGGAGGGGGCTGGCGCCCAGAGTCAGTCCTGCTATTCAGCAGTGTTGGGCTCAGGTGAACCGCAGCGCCAGGGCGGGCACCGATCCTAGGGTCCCACGAACAGGCCCCTCGGAGGCCAGGGAGAGCCCTGAATGACGCGTTCTCTCGGGTGGCCTGGGGGGGGCATCCCGCGGCTTCCTCCACCGGCGTAACGTGCCGGGCCCGGGGAAAGGAGCCGCCCGCCGGTCCCCGGAACCTTCTGCCGCCGCCGCCCGCGTTAGCCGCGGGACGGGTCGGGGGAACCCGATCGCTGTTGCTAAGGGGCGGCCCCGGAAGTGACGCGCCCCGGGTTTGTTGACAGCGGAGGCGGCGGCGGCTGCAGGCTCCGAGCCGTAGGAGCCGGATCGGGGGAGGGGCCGGGCCCAGGAGCCTCAGCCCCGCCGGCAGCCCTAAGGGCAAGGTAACCGCCACGGGGTCCCCGTCGCGACCCCCTCCCTCCCGGAGCTCCCGTCCCCGGGATCCCAAGCTCCGCCCCGCCGACCCCCGTCTCCCCTGGACCCCGGCTCTAGCCTGACGAGATCCCCAACCTCCTGAGGTGCTCTGGCCCCGGATTCTCCCGGGCTGCATTCTCTGCTCCTCCTCGCCTGCGAAGCATCACGTCCGCTTCCCGACGCTGAGGGCAGCCCCGTCCAGGGTAGGTCCCGGACCCCGGGCCAAGGGACGTACCTGCGTCCTCCTCCTTCGCCTCCTGCCTACGGGGCCTAAGCATCGCCGCTGCAACCACTCTCTGAGGTCCATCTCCGCCAGTGGTGGGAGGGTTCCTTTCTCTATCCCTGCCGCCAGGTCTGAGAATCGTGTCTTTAAAACTGAGCTCCCTTCCTCCAGAAAGAAAATGACGCTCTGTCGTTTGCCCCTACAAGATGGGGGATCGGTGTAGGGCTGAAAGGGCCACCCTCTGCCCCTCCTACCTGTTGGATGAGCTTAAGTTCCCCCAGAGAAGTGCTTAGAAGCTCAAGGACGACTTGGATTCTGGATCAGCTCCCAAAAGGGATGACACAAAGTATAGGGAAATCCAACAGGGTGAGGTTGCAACCGGAGGGCCAAGGGAGCCCGACAGGTGAGTTGATAGTGAAACTGACTGTGCTGGCCGTGGCTCACTTGGCATCTTGTCCACTCCCCAGGCAGTGGCTCTGCCAATGATCCTGTGAGTATTCAGGAATCACTGTTGCCCCTGGGGATCCTTGTCCTGGAGTGGCCCACCTGCTTGCCCCCAGCATGGCGTCCGACACTCCCGAGTCGCTGATGGCCCTCTGTACTGACTTCTGCTTGCGCAACCTGGATGGCACCCTGGGCTACCTGCTGGACAAGGAGACCCTGCGGCTACATCCGGACATCTTCTTGCCCAGCGAGATCTGTGACCGGCTCGTCAATGAGTGAGCAGACCCAGGGCTGAGGAGGGGCAGGGCCTCTCCTGAGCCAGGCTTTTTTCTCTCCCAGGTATGTGGAGCTGGTGAACGCTGCCTGTAACTTCGAGCCACACGAGAGCTTCTTCAGCCTCTTTTCGGACCCCCGCAGCACCCGCCTCACGCGGATCCACCTCCGTGAGGACCTGGTGCAGGACCAGGACCTGGAGGCCATCCGCAAGCAGGTGAGACCTGCCCCGCCACAGCGCCAGGAGGGGGTGATGATGATGGAGCTGTGCCCACTCCCAGGACCTGGTGGAGCTGTACCTGACTAACTGCGAGAAGCTGTCCGCCAAGAGCCTGCAGACACTGAGGAGCTTCAGCCACACCCTGGTGTCCTTGAGCCTCTTCGGCTGTACAAACATTTTCTATGAGGAGGAGAACCCAGGGGGCTGTGAAGATGAGTACCTCGTCAACCCCACCTGCCAGGTGCTGGTTAAGGATTTCACCTTCGAGGGCTTCAGCCGCCTCCGCTTCCTCAACTTGGGCCGCATGATTGATTGGGTCCCTGTGGAGTCCCTGCTGCGGCCGCTTAACTCCCTGGCTGCCTTGGACCTCTCAGGCATTCAGACGAGCGACGCCGCCTTCCTCACCCAGTGGAAAGACAGCCTGGTGTCCCTCGTCCTCTACAACATGGACCTGTCCGACGACCACATCCGGGTCATCGTGCAGCTGCACAAGCTGCGGTGAGCTCCTGGCCCAGAGCTCACCAGGGTGGTCCTAACCTGCACCCCCTACCCCAATCTTCAGACACCTGGACATCTCCCGAGACCGCCTCTCCAGCTACTACAAGTTCAAGCTGACTCGGGAGGTGCTGAGCCTCTTTGTGCAGAAGCTGGGGAACCTAATGTCCCTGGACATCTCTGGCCACATGATCCTAGAGAACTGCAGCATCTCCAAGATGGAAGAGGAAGCGGGGCAGACCAGGTGGGGCCCCAGCCTCCATGGCTACTGGTAGGAAGCCACTGACACCGGCACCCTCTTTCCCCAGCATTGAGCCTTCCAAGAGCAGCATCATACCTTTCCGGGCTCTGAAGAGGCCGCTGCAGTTCCTCGGGCTCTTTGAGAACTCTCTGTGCCGCCTCACGCACATTCCAGCCTACAAAGTGAGCAGTGGAAGTGGGATGGGTCTGGGCCAGCTGGGTTGTTCTGAGCGTGTCCCACCCGCAGGTAAGTGGTGACAAAAACGAAGAGCAGGTGCTGAATGCCATCGAGGCCTACACGGAGCACCGGCCTGAGATCACCTCGCGGGCCATCAACTTGCTTTTTGACATCGCCCGCATCGAGCGTTGCAACCAGCTGCTGCGGGCCCTGAAGGTCAGCTCCAAGCCTGGGGCCTTGGCCTCCTGTGCCAGCCCAGGTCCCCCTTGTCTTCATACAGCTGGTCATCACGGCCCTCAAGTGCCACAAATATGACAGGAACATTCAAGTGACAGGCAGCGCCGCTCTCTTCTACCTAACAAATTCCGAGTACCGCTCAGAGCAGAGTGTGAAGCTGCGCCGGCAGGTTATCCAGGTGGTGCTGAATGGCATGGAATCCTACCAGGAGGTGACGGTGAGCCCCCACCCGCCACGGCCCCGCATGCTATGTGCCCCACTTGTGTCCTGTCCCGGCCCAGGTGCAGCGGAACTGCTGCCTGACGCTCTGCAACTTCAGCATCCCCGAGGAGCTGGAATTCCAGTACCGCCGGGTCAACGAGCTCCTGCTCAGCATCCTCAACCCCACGCGGCAGGACGAGTCTATCCAGCGGATCGCCGTGCACCTGTGCAATGCCCTGGTCTGCCAGGTAGACAACGACCACAAGGAGGCCGTGGGCAAGATGGGCTTTGTCGTGGTACGTGTGGGGGGCGCTGCCCCCTTCCTCCTGCACTCTAGCAGACTCTTGTCCCTGCCTGCAGACCATGCTGAAGCTGATTCAGAAGAAGCTGCTGGACAAGACAGTAAGTCAAGTCTTCACGAAGCCACGCTACCCAGCCTTGGCTGAGCCCTGCCCTGCCCTCACAGTGTGACCAGGTCATGGAGTTCTCCTGGAGTGCCCTGTGGAACATCACAGATGAAACTCCTGACAACTGCGAGATGTTCCTCAATTTCAACGGCATGAAGCTCTTCCTGGACTGCCTGAAGGTAGTGTCCACCTCCTGCAGCAGCAGCTGCCTTTGATGCGGCCCATTGGCTCTCCTTTTCCCAGGAATTCCCAGAGAAGCAGGAACTGCATAGGAATATGCTAGGACTTTTGGGGAATGTGGCAGAAGTGAAGGAGCTGAGGCCTCAACTAATGACTTCCCAGTTCATCAGCGTCTTCAGGTTGGTATTTTTAATCCTTTCCCTTTTTGCCTGGGACTCCATTTTTCTGTCTTTCTCCTGGCAGCAACCTGTTGGAGAGCAAGGCCGATGGGATCGAGGTTTCCTACAATGCCTGCGGCGTCCTCTCCCACATCATGTTTGATGGACCCGAGGCCTGGGGCGTCTGTGAGCCCCAGCGTGAGGAGGTGGAGGAACGCATGTGGGCTGCCATCCAGAGCTGGGACATAAACTCTCGGAGAAACATCAATTACAGGTGTGGGCAGGGCAGGGAGCGGGGATGCGGTGATCCACAGTGACCTTGATTTCTTTTCCTGCAGGTCATTTGAACCAATTCTCCGCCTCCTTCCCCAGGGAATCTCTCCTGTCAGCCAGCACTGGGCAACCTGGGCCCTGTATAACCTCGTGTCTGTCTACCGTGAGTGCCAACTTGTCCTGGGTTCAGACACTCTGATCCTCTGCTGTCTGCTCCTATCCCACAGCGGACAAGTACTGCCCTCTGCTGATCAAAGAAGGGGGGATGCCCCTTCTGAGGGACATAATTAAGATGGCGACCGCACGGCAGGAGACCAAGGAAATGGCCCGGTAAGAGACCAGCAGTGTGTTTCTGCCTGGAACCCTCCAATCCTGTCTCCCCCATTGTCTCCAGCAAGGTGATTGAGCACTGCAGTAACTTTAAAGAGGAGAACATGGACACGTCTAGATAGAGGCCTCCGTCCCCATGGCCGCCACCGCTCTGGACCACAGGCGGGGAGGAAGCATGCTCAAGCAGCCCAGCGGGCGGGCCCCTTCCGAGGGAGCCTCCCACGGAGTGAAGAGACATGGGGGACTTTTGCACAACCGACGCTTTTCCTTAATGTTAGTGAGATATATATATATTATATATATATATTTTTTTTTTGGTTAGGAAGTGTGAAGTTTTGTGTGTATGATTTCTGTGCAAAAACAAAAGCAACACTCCTGAGTCCTTGCAGCTTCCTTGGCCATTCTCAAACCCACTCAGCCTTCATCGCTGACACACACACTCCTACCCCAACCAGACTAAATGCCTATAACGCTGTGAGTGTCCAGTCCTTGTCCAGGAAACTCAGATCCCGGCCTGGCTTCCTTTCATGAGAGGAGCAGGCCTTGGACAGCGTATCGAGCATCCTGACCCACTGCCCCTGCCTGAGAACGCCATCTCGGCTCCCGGGCACAGCTGATGGGGTTTGGGGATTAGAACTTACCCCACTGGGTCTCCCAAAAGCCTTGGTGCTCCCGGCTGTGGGCCATCTGGGGCAGGAAAGTGAGCCATTCCTAGGCTGAGGTCCAGGCAGCCCTGCCCCTGAAGACCCTCTAGGAGCAGGGCACCCAGTGGCCCTGCTGCTGTCCAGCCAGGCCTGCCTGAGGCCACGCTGCTATGGAGGCTGCCTCCTAGTCTCCCACCAGGTCCCAGGCTGTGGAAAGCCCCAGCCCAGGGATGGTCAGAACTCAGGGGCAGATTCCACTGCCCCTTCTGCCAAACACATCCAGAACCTGCCCTCAGCCCTGGAAGCTAGCATCTTCTGGGGCCAGGGGCTTGCTTCCTCGCTCCATAGCCCTCAACTGCCCAGGCGCTCCCACCAGCAGAACTGAGCCTGCCTCCTCCTCCCAGCCTGCCCCGCTGCCCAGAGGACCCCACGCCTCTCAGAGGCAGAGGTCCCATGACAGCCTTTGACCCACAACGGCCACACAGCCGCCTCCAGACCAGCACTCGGACTGCCCTGCAGTGGCCGCTTGGGCCTCCCTGGCGGTCCCGCCCTGCCCTAGGCTTTACCTTGGAAGCCTGAGAGGCGCCGGCTCTCTTGCTCCTCCATCGATGGACACTGCATTGCTTCTCATCGGACACTTGTGGAGCGCAGGGGCCTGGGGAGCAGCGCTAACCCTGGAGGCAGCCTTTGGGTGATGGCTTTTTCTTCCCTTTTCCTCCCGCGGGCCTGTTTTCAGGTGTTCCTAGCATTTCTGCCTCCAGGCAGGACGGCAGGGGTGAGCAGCTTTGGGAGAGACACCTGGCCTTTTTCTCCTGGAGCCTCTCCCTCCCGGCCCTGGGAAGTGGGCGCAGCCCTGTGTTCCCCCAGCTTGGCAGATGGGCTGCATGCGGCGCTCCCTTCCTTCCCACGCTCAGCGGCCCCGGCCAGACCCTGGCAGACTTCACACCTCATTGCTTTACCCCCTGGGGCCTGGGGAAATGTCTGTACTTTGGGAAGTCACAGAAATACATTTTTGTGCAAAATGGAAAACAGAGCGTCTTTTTTTGTGGAGGGGATTGCTA